AACCCCGATCGCTGAGGAGCAAGGGGGCGCTAGGAAAGGGAACTGGGTTGCGACGGTCCGGCGAGAGAGAGCTGGGGTGCTGGGGTGCGGGGAAGTTGGGGAGCAGAGGCCGCTTGGTGTCCGAGTAGGGTAAGACCGCACCGACCCAGTCCGTTAGGAAAGAAGGGAAACGAGGCAATTGTCGGGCGGATCCCCGGACGGAGGGCTAAGGTTGTGTGGAAGGCGCTGCTCCCCGGATGGCGACCGCAGATACTCCGGCCCCGGCCTCCAGTGGCCTCTCGCCGAAGGAAGAAGGGGAGCTTGAAGATGGGGAAATCAGTGACGACGATAATAACAGCCAGATACGGAGTCGGAGCAGCAGCAGCAGCAGCGGCGGCGGGCTGTTACCCTATCCGCGGCGAAGGCCTCCTCACTCGGCCCGGGGCGGTGGATCTGGCGGAGGCGGTGGCTCTTCCTCGTCATCGTCCTCTTCTCAGCAGCAGCTGAGGAATTTCTCACGCTCGCGGCACGCGTCTGAGCGGGGCCACCTCAGGGGACCCAGCAGCTACCGACCCAAAGAACCGTTCCGGTCTCATCCGCCTTCTGTACGGATGCCTTCGAGCTCACTGTCCGAAAGCAGTCCCCGGCCGTCTTTCTGGGAGCGGAGCCACCTCGCCTTGGACCGTTTCCGCTTTCGAGGCAGGCCTTACCGGGGTGGGAGTCGCTGGAGTCGGGGGCGAGGAGTGGGTGAGCGAGGAGGCAAGCCGGGGTGCAGACCTCCTCTGGGAGGAGGAGCAGGATCCGGGTTCAGCAGCAGTCAGAGCTGGCGAGAGCCCTCTCCACCTCGGAAGAGCTGTATCCTTAACGTGGCGGTCGGCGCTGGGTGTGTCACTAAAGTTCCCTTTAGCGTCATTACTAGGTCTGTGAGACGAGTGTAACTTTGAATCATCAGAACCGCTTATTTCTCCCTGTGTCAGTATACTTTAAGTTGTTCTTTGGTAATTCCCCATGTGTCACACTATAGCGTTATTCTTAAGACTGCTTCATTGGGTATATTAACGTGCTGTGGATTGGGTTAAGCTTATGAAATCTAAGACAGTTAAGTCTGATTTGTAATAATACCTTAGAAGCCCAAGTTTCATTAGCATTTGTATTTTTGCTGGTACAGAAACTTTGTGTTTTATATGAAGTTGACTTGGATTGTTAGAGAAAAAATATTCATAAACAGTTTAAGTAATATTGTTGCTTTATCATATTGCAGTTTGACGTTGAAAATTGTAAAGTTTTAATCTGCACAGTCCTGCACTATTTTTGTGATTCTGTTTTTATCTTGATTTATTCCGGTTGCTGCCTTTTAAAGTGGGGGGGGGAGGGGTAAAAAAAAAACAACTCTGGTGTCTTTACCAAGTCTGTTTCAGAGCTTTTTGATTCATTTGATCTTTTTGGAACACTTTACCTCCTTTACGTTTCTATCTGTGTTCACTTTTGCACATTGTGTAACTTCGTGCTGACTAAATGAGGGCCAGAGAGAGAAAGATAAACTTATCAGCATTTTTATTTTAATACGTTAGAGTGGAGGAATGTGTATGCGAGGGTGGAGATTACGGGTAAGTTGAGAAAGGAAATAGTAACATTCCAGATTTTTCCTACTTCTAACCTTATTCTCAGTTTTAAACATTACTGAGTTTACTCAGCATTTATACAGAGGAATCAATCATCCGAAGGTTTCCTGTTTTATAATGGGTTTGTAAAACACTATCTTGACTTAATCTGTGATCATTGCAAAAATTGTTTAAAGACTTTCATTACTGGTTGTAATTCACATAGTGTGATGATTTTTAATTTCGTTATTATATATGAAACTTAAAAGTAATGACAGTTATTTGGAAGACAATCAGAATTACTTTTATAGAACACTTAGGTCCAGAATAGGTCTTTCTCAAATGTCATGATGTAAAAGGGGCAAGGAATGTACATTTAGGTGAGAAACAGCAGCTTCTGATGCTAGTTCCCTGAAAAACCTTACTTCTGCAACCAAAAGTTGGGTTAGGAGTATTTCAGGATTGTTTCGGAGAAAATCATGTAGGCGCCAGGCGTGGTGGCTCACGCCTGTAATCCCAACACTTTGAGAGGCCGAGGCGGTGGATCACTTGAGATCAGGAGTTCCAGACCAGCTTGGCCAACATGGTGAAACCTTGTCTCTACTAAAAATAAAAAAGTTAGCCAGGCGTGGTGTTGGGTGCTTGTATTTCCAGCTACCCGGGAGGCTGAGGCAGGAGAACCGATTGAACTCGGGAGGCAGAGTTGTAGTGAGCAGAGATTGCACCACTGCACTCCATCCTGGGCGGTAAAGCGAGACTCCGTTTCAAAAAAAAAAAAAAAAGGAAAATTATATAGATATTTAACTTTTTAAAAGCCAGCAAATGGTTCTTCCAAGAAGGTTAGAAAACCTCTGCCCACGGTGTTTCTTAATCCATGGATTTGTGGTCTATTTTGAATCCAAAAGCCAGAAAGGCTATTTAAGCATATATATGTGTATGGTTTTTATTTATTTATTTATTTATTTTTGAGACAGAGTCTCGCTCTGTCGCCCAGGCTGGAGTGCAGTGGTGTGATCTCGGCTCACTGCAAGCTCCGCCTCCCGGGTTCACGCCATTCGGCCTCAGTCTCCCGAGTAGCTGGGACTACAGGCGCCCGCCACCACGCCCGGCTAATTTTTTATATTTTTAGTAGAGACAGGGTTTCATCATGTTAGCCAGGATGGTCTCGATCTCCTGACTCCGTGATCCGCCCACCTCGGCCTCCCAAAGTGCTGGGATTACAGGCATGAGCCACCGTGCCCAGCCAATGTGGATGGTTTTTAAATTTTTTTAATTAAAAAAAATTTTTATTAAATTTATTTAAAAAAATTTTTTTTTGGGGAGACGAAGTCTTGCTATGTTGCCCAGGCTGATCTTGAACTTGTAGCTTCAAGAGATCCTCCTTCCTTAGACTCCCAAAGTGCTGGGATTTATAGGCGAGAGCCACCAGTTTATATGTGTTTTTTAAAGGTACAAAGATGAAACCTGTAGTTTGTATTAGGGAAACAAATGAAAATAAGTAGTTGCAGTTTAGTATAAAAAGTTGAAACTGAAGTATGTATATAAAAAAGTACTATGGGAGCTCAAAGGTTTTTCTTAAAATTTTTATTCTGTATTAGAAAAGGGGGAGGTGAGTGGGCTTTCTGCTTTTGTCCTCTTTCTGCGTGTTTATTCAATACTATTTTGGGCCTCTACCATAGACCTTTATTAATTGGTAAGCTTGCATGTTTTTATTAGTAAACTGGCATATGATGTTGCAAAAAAAAAAAAGTACCAGAAAATATCCAGTCTGCTTGTGTGACTTTGATTTCCGTAGTAACTTGTCATAAATAAGATATCTTGTTGTTTTTCTTTTCACAGATGCTGCACTTAAAAGGATGCTTGTTTTGATGTCCTGCTCATTGTTTTCCCTATGAAGTATCAGTAATCCATCCTAGAGGTGGTGTTCTTTGGAAACTGGTTTCCTTAATATGCTGTTCAGCCAAAAGTTTTGGAAGGTCTCCATCAAGAAAACAAAATTATTCATCAAAAAATGAAAACTGTGTGGAAGAAACTTTTGAAGATTTGCTTTTAAAGTATAAACAAATACAGTTGGAACTAGAATGCATCAATAAGGATGAAAAACTAGCATTGAGTAGCAAAGAAGAGAATGTGCAGGAAGATCCTAAAACATTGAACTTCGAGGACCAAACTAGCACTGATAATGTCAGTATTACAAAGGATTCAAGTAAAGAAGTAGCTCCTGAGGAGAAAACACAAGTCAAAACTTTTCAGGCATTTGAATTAAAACCACTCAGGCAAAAATTGACTTTACCAGGAGATAAGAACCGTTTGAAAAAAGTTAAAGATGGAGCAAAACCACTTTCCCTGAAATCCGACACTACTGATTCTAGTCAAGGTAATGGAATTAAATATTTCAGTTAGTAATGAGATTATTCAAAAGATATTATTTTATTTTAAAGGATTACAAGATAAAGAACAAAATTTAACAAGAAGAATTAGTACCTCAGATATTCTGTCTGAAAAGGTAAGATACTGCTTTGTGAGACTATCATCTCTAAAAATTTTAGCTCTTTCTTTTTGCTTTAAAGAAACTTGGTGAAGATGAAGAGGAACTATCTGAATTACAGCTTCGCCTTTTGGCTCTTCAGTCAGCCAGTAAAAAATGGCAACAAAAAGAACAGCAGGTGATGAAAGAAAGCAAAGAAAAGTTGACTAAGACGAAAACTGTACAGCAAAAAGTTAAAACAAGTACAAAAACACATTCGGCCAAAAAAGTTAGCACTACAGGTGATCATTTTTATTAAATTCTTGTGTTTTTGGATGCTAATGTTTATGTGTTTTTTATTTAAAGCTAAACAAGCATTGAGGAAGCAGCAAACAAAGGCATGGAAGAAACTACAACAACAAAAAGAGCAGGAAAGACAGAAAGAAGAGGATCAGCGGAAACAAGCTGAAGAAGAAGAGAGAAGGAAAAGAGAGGAAGAAATCAGAAAAATTCGAGATCTCTCAAATCAGGAAGAACAGTACAATCGATTCATGAAATTGGTTGGTGGCAAGAGGAGATCAAGAAGTAAAGTAAGAAATGCAAAAATATAAAATCAAAACGTGCTTTGAAACTAAAAAAGTGTTGTATACTTAGTCTTCAGATCCTGACCTGAGGCGATCCTTAGATAAGCAACCTACTGATAGTGGAGGAGGCATTTATCAGTATGATAACTATGAAGAAGTTGCTATGGATACAGATAGTGAAACCAGTTCTCCAGGTATGAGCCAAAACTTGAAACCTTTGTGTATTTATTAAACTCTTAACAAAAAATTTTTTTACAGCTCCTTCACCAGTGCAACCGCCATTTTTCTCTGAATGTTCATTGGGGTATTTTTCTCCAGCACCATCTCTTTCTTTGCCTCCACCACCTCAGGTTTCTGTAAGTCAGAATTGATTTCTAAGAAAATTATTGCGTTGTAATTCTTTCTTTTTTTAAAAAATAGTCTCTGCCACCTTTGAGCCAGCCTTATGTGGAAGGCTTGTGTGTTTCTCTTGAACCTCTACCTCCTCTACCACCATTACCACCTCTCCCACCTGAAGATCCAGAACAGCCTCCAAAACCACCTTTTGCAGATGAGGAAGAGGAGGAAGAAATGCTGCTTCGAGAAGAACTACTTAAATCTCTAGCAAATAAAAGAGCTTTTAAGCCAGAGGTAATTTAGGTACCTAAACCTCTAGGTGGTGCGAATGTTTAATGTCTTTCTCTTCCTTATGTAGGAAACATCCAGTAATAGTGACCCACCTTCACCTCCAGTTCTGAACAATTCACATCCTGTGCCAAGAAGCAATCTATCAATAGTCAGTATTAACACAGTGTCTCAGCCTAGGATACAGAATCCAAAGTTTCACAGAGGACCCCGTCTTCCACGAACTGTGATCTCGGTAAAAACAAAAATTTAATGCTACTTTTATTCTATCACGAGTAATAAATATATTGTCTTTGCAGCTTCCAAAGCATAAATCAGTGGTTGTAACACTAAATGATTCAGATGATAGTGAATCTGATGGAGAGGCTTCCAAGTCAACAAATAGTGTTTTTGGTGGATTAGAGTCCATGATTAAAGAAGCAAGACGAACTGCTGAGGTAAGTGCAATAATTAAAGGTGGAAAGAAAGACTAGTTGACTTCAAATGTTTTTTTTTTTTTAGCAAGCTTCAAAACCGAAAGTACCTCCAAAATCTGAAAAAGAAAATGATCCTCTGCGAACACCGGAGGCTTTGCCTGAAGAAAAGAAGATTGAATATAGATTGTTAAAGGAAGAGATTGCCAAGTAAGTGTAATTTTATGTAATTAACATTAAAATGTAATGCATATATCCTTTTTGATAATTTTAGCCGTGAGAAACAGCGTTTGATTAAATCAGATCAGCTGAAGACAAGTTCATCATCCCCAGCAAACTCTGATGTGGAAATTGATGGTATTGGCAGGATAGCAATGGTTACTAAGCAGGTTACAGATGCAGAATCAAAACTGAAAAAACATAGGTGAGCCTTGTTATCTTCACATATCTAATTGTCATTAACAAGAATTTTGTTATTTCTCATTTAGGATTCTCTTGATGAAAGATGAATCTGTTTTAAAGAATTTAGTGCAACAAGAAGCTAAGAAGAAAGAATCTGTTAGAAATGCTGAAGCAAAGATTACAAAACTTACAGAACAGCTTCAAGCAACTGAAAAAATTCTTAATGTTAACAGAATGTTTTTGAAGAAGCTTCAGGAACAAGTAATTATTTTAAAATACTGTAGTCTCCTGTTTTACATTTTCAGGATTATTCTATATTTTTCAGATTCACAGAGTTCAACAGCGTGTTACAATTAAGAAAGCTTTGACTCTAAAATATGGAGAAGAGCTTGCTCGGGCAAAGGCAGTGGCCAGTAAAGAAATAGGAAAACGTAAACTGGAACAAGATCGCTTTGGGGTGAGGGTTTTATAGAAATATTTTACTTTTGGTGTAAAATACGTGTATCATTTTTCTCCCTTAGCCAAACAAAATGATGAGACTGGACAGTTCTCCAGTATCAAGTCCAAGAAAGCATTCAGCAGAACTAATTGCTATGGAGAAAAGACGGTTACAAAAGCTAGAATATGAATATGCCCTGAAAATTCAAAAATTAAAAGAAGCCCGTGCCCTTAAAGCAAAGGAACAACAAAATATCTCTCCAGTTGTGGAAGAGGAACCCGAATTTTCTTTACCTCAACCCTCACTTCATGATCTGACACAAGATAAATTAACCCTGGACACTGAAGAAAATGATGTTGATGATGAAATTTTGTCTGGTTCAAGCAGAGAGCGAAGAAGATCTTTTTTAGAATCCAATTATTTTACTAAACCTAACCTTAAGCACACTGATACTGCTAACAAAGAATGCATAAACAAACTTAATAAAAATACTGTAGAAAAACCAGAACTTTTTCTAGGGTTAAAAATTGGTGAATTGCAAAAATTGTATTCAAAAGCTGACAGCCTAAAACAGCTGATTTTAAAAACCACCACAGGCATTACAGAGAAGGTTTTGCATGGTCAGGTAACTGAACATTTCATATTTTCTTTAAAATCTTGCCTTACAGAATTATTATTTTCTTTTGCAGGAGATTTCTGTAGATGTGGATTTTGTCACAGCACAAAGTAAAACAATGGAAGTGAAGCCATGTCCTTTTAGACCCTACCATAGTCCTCTTCTAGTTTTTAAGTCCTACAGGTATAAAAGAAAGATTCAATAAGCTTGAATTTCATAATATACCTGTTCACTCTCTTCACCTTAGATTTAGTCCATATTATCGAACCAAGGAAAAACTTCCCCTGAGCTCAGTATCATACAGTAATATGATTGAACCGGATCAGTGTTTCTGCCGTTTTGATTTAACAGGAACATGTAATGATGATGATTGTCAATGGTGAGTAGTTTTTGTGAACATTTTGTAATTTGGATTATCTTTTCTGTGTTTTTTTTTATCTTAGGCAGCATATACAAGACTATACACTTAGCCGAAAACAGTTATTCCAGGACATTCTGTCATATAATCTGTCTTTGATTGGTTGTGCAGAGACAAGTACTAATGAAGAAATTACTGCTTCAGCAGGTTTTTAAAGACTTCCTATTCTCTCCCAAATGTTATCATGAAGATTGCATTGCTCTTATTTCAGAAAAATATGTTGAGAAACTTTTTGGAGTAAACAAAGATCGAATGTCAATGGACCAGATGGCTGTTCTCCTTGTTAGCAATATCAATGAAAGTAAAGGTCATAGTAAGTACATATATAAGTGTGTGTGTGTGTGTATCAATTAACAATCTTCTCCTATCTACTTTAGCTCCTCCATTTACAACCTACAAAGATAAAAGAAAGTGGAAGCCAAAGTTTTGGAGAAAACCTATTTCAGATAATAGCTTCAGTAGTGATGAGGAACAGTCTACAGGACCAATTAAGTATGGTAAGAAGTTATGTAATTTAAGATCCAGAATTTGTGAAGCTAATAATACTTTTTTTTTAAATAGCTTTCCAGCCAGAGAACCAAATAAATGTTCCAGCTCTGGATACAGTTGTCACTCCAGATGATGTCAGATACTTTACAAATGAGACTGATGACATCGCTAATTTAGAAGCAAGTGTGCTTGAAAATCCTTCTCATGTACAACTTTGGCTCAAGCTTGCGTACAAGTACTTGAATCAAAATGAGGGGTAGGTCAACTTCAAATCTTTGTGTAAACAGTAAGCACTTCCACCTTTTCTTTTATATATACAGGGAGTGCTCAGAATCCTTGGATTCTGCTTTAAATGTTCTGGCGCGAGCATTGGAAAATAACAAAGACAATCCAGAAATTTGGTGCCATTACCTCAGATTGTTCTCAAAAAGAGGAACCAAGGACGAGGTGCAGGAAATGTGTGAAACAGCTGTTGAATATGCTCCAGATTATCAAAGCTTTTGGACTGTGAGTAGAAAAGATAACGTACGTGTGTGTGTCAACATTAATAATATAAAGGCCCTTTGGGCAGTTTCTACACCTAGAAAGTACCTTTGAAGAAAAGGATTACGTATGTGAGAGAATGTTGGAGTTTCTGATGGGAGCAGCCAAGCAGGAAACATCCAATATTTTGTCCTTTCAGCTTTTAGAGGCTCTTTTGTTTAGAGTTCAGCTGCACATATTTACTGGAAGATGCCAAAGTGCACTGGCAATTTTACAGGTAAGCACTTGGTACAGCATTTAATTGCATTTTTTTTTATCAAAAAATTTTAAATTTTGCCTAGAATGCATTGAAATCTGCTAATGATGGAATAGTAGCTGAATACCTTAAAACCAGTGATCGATGTTTGGCATGGTTGGCCTACATACATCTTATTGAATTCAACATTCTCCCTTCAAAATTTTATGATCCATCTAATGATAATCCTTCAAGAATTGTTAACACTGAATCATTTGTAATGCCATGGCAAGCTGTTCAAGATGTAAAGACTAATCCTGACATGTTGTTAGCAGTTTTTGAAGGTAAGTATAAAGTTTATAAATTGTAATATCAAGTGATTCATGTTGTTGTGATGTTTTTGGGTAGATGCAGTGAAAGCTTGCACAGATGAGAGCCTTGCTGTTGAGGAAAGAATAGAGGCCTGCCTTCCACTTTACACAAACATGATTGCTCTGCACCAACTCCTGGAGAGGTACAACTTAATTGCCAAGCAGCTAACCTTATGTCTTTAGCCTTTTTTTTTCTTTTTTGTTAAGGTATGAGGCTGCAATGGAGCTTTGTAAATCTTTATTGGAATCATGTCCTATTAACTGCCAGTTGCTGGAAGCTCTTGTTGCATTATATTTGCAAACAAATCAGCATGACAAAGCCAGAGCAGTGTGGCTTACTGCATTTGAAAAAAATCCTCAGAATGCAGAGGTTTTTTATCATATGTGCAAATTCTTCATCTTACAGGTAAAAATGATGCATAATTCTTAAATATGATGGATATATATCCCCCTCCCTCTTTTTAAAATAGAATCGAGGCGATAATCTTCTTCCATTTTTGCGGAAATTTATTGCATCCTTCTTTAAACCGGGGTTTGAGAAGTATAATAACTTGGATCTGTTTCGGTAAGTTGTAGAATTCTTAGTTTGTAGAGGAAATTTAAAACAATATTTGGATTTTTTTTTTCAGGTATCTCTTAAATATTCCAGGACCAATTGACATTCCATCTCGTTTATGTAAAGGGAATTTTGATGATGATATGTTTAACCACCAAGTTCCTTATTTGTGGCTGATTTACTGGTGAGACATCCACTGTGGAGAGATATTGCATATAGACATATGTTTTCCTTCATTTTTTAAACAGCCTTTGTCATCCTCTTCAATCAAGTATTAAAGAAACAGTGGAGGCATATGAGGCAGCATTAGGGGTGGCTATGAGATGTGATATAGTACAGAAGATATGGATGGAGTAAGTTTAGGTTTTCTTGATAAGAATGAGATTATTCTAAATTATAATATTTTTCTTTTGGCAGTTATCTTGTCTTTGCAAATAATAGAGCTGCTGGATCCAGAAACAAAGTTCAAGAATTCAAATTTTTTACTGATTTAGTGAATAGATGTTTGGTTACAGTCCCTGCCCGATACCCCATTCCTTTTAGCAGTGCTGATTACTGGTCCAACTATGAATTTCATAATAGGGTAAGAACTCAAAACTTTTTTCTTTAGATATTCATTCATTTTTCGCCCCCCTCAACCTTTACAGGTTATTTTCTTTTATTTGAGCTGTGTTCCAAAGACCCAGCATTCCAAAACCTTGGAACGGTTTTGTTCAGTTATGCCAGCTAATTCTGGACTTGCATTGAGGTAAGAAAAACTTAACATTCTTTTGGTCCTCTGCTTTGTTCATTTTCCTGAATGTACTTTACAGGTTACTTCAACATGAATGGGAAGAAAGCAATGTTCAGATTCTGAAACTTCAAGCCAAGATGTTTACATATAATATCCCAACATGCCTGGCCACCTGGAAAATGTAATGCAACAATCATGTACATGTTTTTATAGTCTATATTTCTTTTTTTTTTTTTTTCTCTTAGAGCCATTGCTGCTGAGATTGTTCTAAAGGGACAAAGAGAGGTAAGCCATGGTTGAATCTCAGATGGGTCACTCTGATGGAATTGTGTGTATATCTATCTTACAGGTCCACCGTTTATATCAGAGAGCCTTACAGAAGTTACCTCTTTGTGCATCACTGTGGAAAGATGTAATGCTTTTTATCTTTTATTTTATCTCGATGTCTTACTTCTATGCTTCCCTGTCTTTTACAGCAACTCTTGTTTGAAGCATCAGAAGGAGGTAAAACTGATAACCTGAGAAAACTAGTTTCCAAGTGCCAAGAGATTGGAGTCAGCCTAAATGAGCTCTTAAATTTAAACAGTAACAAAACAGAAAGCAAGAATCACTGAACACTGGGTGCAGTCAGTTCTAAGTCCTTATAATAATTGCCAAAATTATTTGAATGATTCTTCAAGATTAGGCTGATCCCTGGCTAAGGTCTGTGTAAGGCAGACAAGCGTTATTGATCATATCAAGTTCCCTACAATATCCTGTCCTCAAAACCGGAAGCAATGAACATGATCCTCTTCGGTTGGATAAATGAACTTCCTGTTTGGCCTGCTTCTAGGCCCTGCCAGATTCTCATAACATCATATACGTAAGTATAGTTCCTCAAAGTGACTGACATTTATTTTAATTTTGCTTTGTTTTTTTTTATTTTCTCCCCCATTCCTTTATTTTGTGTTATTCCTGACTCACTTGACACTCTCTGATGCCTGAGAGATTCCTGTTTGGGATTTAATATCCAGGGCTGTGTTTACAGTAAAAAAAGCAGGCAGTCCCTTTTAGTTTTTCCTTTTTAAATTTTTTTGAGATTCTTCATTTCAGGATTTAAAACTATAGCAGTCCATCTTAAGGAAAGTGTAACTGCCATGGCCACAAGTCTGCTAGTTGCACTTGAATGCTCTATCAGGGTTGTTTATTACCCTTTCTACGTTCTGGACTCCTTGCCGAGACTGTTTAACTTGAAGATTAAAGAAACTATTGCAAATGCCAGTGCATCAGAACCTAAGAGTGGTCAAATATTATGTGCAATTTTTTTGTAAAGAAATTTTAATTTATAATAAAGTTTAACAGTTTAAAGAACAGTTAATATTTGAACTGCTTTGTATTGAAATACTACTTTGTAGTATTGAAATTGTTTATATACTTTTTTAATATAAGTTAACTTTCTAAAAACTCTTGCTGTCTTTATTCACTTTTCACACTGG